GCCCAACTTTGGGTGCCCCCTGGGAGCTAAGGGTGGCTCTCAGTGTCCTCTGTCCTGGCTGGGGATAGGGGAGGTGGGCAGGGGAGGACACTGATGTGGTTGGCCCCTCCTTTTGGGGGCCGTGAAGGCCTAGTTAGTGATGACTCAGCCCTGGGCCACACCAGGCTGGGGGTGGCCGCAGCTGCAGTGCAGCTGATCCTAGTAGTGACGACAGGGGACAGCCCCCAAACAGAGACGGGGTGGCCAGCGGTGCCAGGCCCTGGAGGTGGTGGCAGACCCTGAGCCCTCTGCCCCCTGCCCCTAGCCCATGTCTCCACCCCCATCTGGAGGGCCTTGGGGGCTAAGAGCAGGTGTGAGGGGTGACAGTTCTGCGGGAGGCGGCTGTGTGGTTGGGGCGCGGTGCCTGCGGGGGCTTCCGGGCTTCCCTGGCTCTTGCTCCTCTGGAGCCTCAACAGGACCGTCCTGTGTTCTGGGGCCGGGACTCCTCCCTGTCCCCTCAGCCCTGGGTCCTGGGGCAGGGCAGGGCCTTCCAGCAGCTTCCTTCCTTCCTTTCTTGGGACGGAAGCCTAGCTGGGTGGGGGGCGCCAGGCTGGAGCCTTCGCAGGGGAGCGGGCTCAGTCATCACCCTGCTCCCCAGAGTGACTCAGCCCCCACGTCCCCACCCATCCCCGGGGAGCCAGGGCCGCAGAGGGAGGTAGATAAGTGGGGTGGCAGCCTGGGTCGGCCAGAGAGTTCAGGCCACCCCGGCCGGACGCCTGCCACTTGCTGTCACTGTGCCGCTGTCATGGCACGCTCCGGGAGTGCCACGCCACCTGCCCGGGCTCCGGGAGCCCCTCCACGGAGCCCACCCCAGAGGCTGGTACAGGTCAGGTGGGGTGGGAGGAAGGGAGGGCTAGGAGGAACCGGCAGCCGCTCAGCCTCCCGGGGTGGAAGGAGGGGACTCCGGGACCTTGATGTAAGCAGGCTGGTCGCTGAGCAACAATGAAGGCCTTTCTCTGCCAGGGCTGGTGCGTCACCATCTGGGGGGGTGCCCAGGGTACCCCCATGCCAGCCTCTTTGTCCGGACACAGGCATGGCTGGGGGACCAGGGATGGTCCAGCTCTGTGCTGGCCGCCGGCAGGGAGGGAGCCTGGAGCCCGTGGGAGCCCGAGGGCCTGGCGGGAGGCGGCAGGAAGTGTGTGCTGAGCCAGGGCAGGGAGGAGGAATGTGAGCTATGAACGCCGCCCGAGCTCCTCGGCTCTCTGGGCCCCCCTTCCCCACGAGCCCATGTGCTGCCAGCAGCCCACCCTGGCCCCTCCATTGCAGCCCCTCCACCTGAGGTTTTAGTGCTGTGCCTGGCGCCACTGGGACCCTGCTGACAATGAAGGGGTTTAGGTTTGATAGGCAGAACTTCTTGCCTTGTAGAGTGAAAGACGGCTGCTTCTGGACAGAGGCAGAGGGGTGGCCAGAATGACCCTGAGAACACTGAGGGGTCCTTGGCCTGGCCTCAGGGCCCCAGACACCCACCAGATCCTGCTTCCTGTCTGGTGCCCTGAGAAACCCTGCCCCGCAGGCCGCTGTGCAGGCGTGGGAAGGGCTGCCGGGCCAGCACTGTGGGGCTGGCCGCATGTGTGGGCTGCTGTGCGTGTTTGCAGGTGTGTGTGGACGTCTTGTGTCTGTGGCTGTGTGATGTGTCTTTGCGGACTGGGCCCATATCACGCTCCCACCTCCTCCACTGAATTGGGCTCCTGTCCCCACGCCTTCCCTGCGTCCCAGGCCAGCCTGGGGGCCGTGCTCCACCTCCCCTCCCGAACTGGACTCCTGTCCCCACGCCTTCCCTCCGTCCCAGGCCAGCCTGGGGGCCGTGCTCCACCTCCCCTCCCGAACTGGACTCCTGTCCCCACGCCTTCCCTCCGTCCCAGGCCAGCCTGGGGGCCGTGCTCCACCTCCCCTCCCGAACTGGACTCCTGTCCCCACGCCTTCCCTCCGTCCCAGGCCAGCCTGGGGGCCGTGCTCCACCTCCCCTCCCGAACTGGGCTCCTGTCCCCACGCCTTCCCTCCGTCCCAGGCCAGCCTGGGGGCCGTGCTCCACCTCCCCTCCCGAACTGGACTCCTGTCCCCACGCCTTCCCTCCGTCCCAGGCCAGCCTGGGGGCCGTGCTCCACCTCCCCTCCCGAACTGGGCTCCTGTCCCCACGCCTTCCCTCCGTCCCAGGCCAGCCTGGGGGCTGTGCTCCACTTCCCCTCCCGAACTGGACTCCTGTCCCCACGCCTTCCCTGCGTCCCAGGCCAGCCTGGGGGCCGTGCTGTGACTGCATCCCTGAGGGGCACTTTGGTGGGCAGGTGTCAGGGTCAGCCTTGAAGCCCCACGCCTGTGCCACCAGGTGTGTCTGGGGGAGGAGTGAGTCTATGTGGTGGGGCCCTGGAGATTTTGGGGGTCTTGCACCCTCTAATTCAGCCCATGTGGCCCAGCTGAGCCCCTGTGGGGCCAGGGAGCCACAGGCTTGTCCCTGGAGTTTCTGGTGTGACGGGCTGGGTGGTGGCCATGCAGAGAGGGTTCAGAGGGTGGGCAGGAGGCTTCAGATGAGGCATCTGGCAGGCTGGACAGGAGAAGGGTGTTCCAGACCAAGGGCAGGTCCTGAGCCCAGGGGACAGAGCACTAGCTGTGTGGAGAAGGACCCCCTTGCTCCCTTGGCGGGGCGGTCCCCCCCGCTGACATGGCCGTTTCTGGTCCATTGGGGTTTGGAGCGAGCTTGAAGGTGGGTGGCTGGAGGGGTTGGGGGTGTCTGAGGCCTGGAGACCTGCCCTCCTGAGGTCTGAGCGCCCCCTTGCCATGCCGCCCCAGCCCTGGCCTGGCCTGGCCTGTGGTCCCTCAGGGACACACAGGGAGGTAGGAGGTGAGGGAAGGGCCCTGGCAGCCCCCAGCCCGCCTGCACAGTCTCCCCTGCGCACGCCCTCAAGCTTGGCGCTCCCTGGAAACCTGAGCTGCCTCCTGCCTGCTCCGGCCACCGCCATGTTTAACTGAGCACGGGCAGCCGCTGGCCACCGCCGCCGCACCCTGGCCCACCCCCTGGCTGGGAGGTGGTCATTGGGCCTGGCCTTGCCTGCATGGTCCCCTGGCCCAGAGCCCTACCGCAGGATGCCAGAGGTAACATGGGGCAGGGCCTGGGATGGTAGCGGCAAGAGACTGACCCTGTCCGTTGGGCCTGCAGGATGTCAGTGGGCCCCTGAGGGAGCTGCGCCCTCGGCTCTGCCACCTGCGAAAGGGACCTCAGGGCTATGGGTTCAACCTGCATAGTGACAAGTCCCGGCCCGGCCAGTACATCCGCTCTGTGGACCCGGGCTCACCTGCCGCCCGCTCTGGCCTCCGCGCCCAGGACCGGCTCATTGAGGTACCGGCCCACCAGGGCTGCGGGGTGCCGAGATGGCGGGGCTGATACATGCTGGTGGCGGCAGGTGAACGGGCAGAATGTGGAGGGACTGCGCCATGCTGAGGTGGTGGCCAGCATCAAGGCACGGGAGGACGAGGCCCGGCTGCTGGTCGTGGACCCCGAGACAGATGAACACTTCAAGCGGCTTCGGGTCACACCCACCGAGGAGCACGTGGAAGGTGGGCCACGGCCCAGGGCACAGGGTGGGTGCGCTGAGCAGCCACTGACACGCTGTCCCCACAGGTCCTCTGCCGTCACCCGTCACCAATGGAACCAGCCCTGCCCAGGTAAGAGGGTGGGGTGCCCATGAGACACAGGGTGTGAAACCACAATCTGCCCTTGGTTTCCCAGCTCAATGGTGGCTCTGCGTGCTCGTCCCGAAGTGACCTGCCTGGTTCCGACAAGGACACTGAGGTATGGATGTTCTCCACTCCTGAGCTCACACGTCCAGACACCCCACCCACCGTGCTCACCCCAGGATGGCAGTGCCTGGAAGCAAGATCCCTTCCAGGAGAGCGGCCTCCACCTGAGCCCCACGGCGGCCGAGGCCAAGGAGAAGGCTCGAGCCATGCGAGTCAACAAGCGCGCGCCACAGATGGACTGGAACAGGAAGCGTGAAATCTTCAGCAACTTCTGAGCCCCTTCCTGCCTGTCTCGGGACCCTGGGACCCCTCCCGCACGGACCTTGGGCCTCAGCCTGCCCCGAGCTCCCCCAGCCTCAGTGGACTGGAGGGTGGTCCTGCCATTGCCCAGAAATCAGCCCCAGCCCCGGTGAGCCCCCATCCTGCCCCTGCCCACCAGGTACTGGGGGCCTGTGGCAGCAAGATAGGGGGAGAGAGACCCAGAGATGTGAGAGAGAGTCAGAGACAGAGACAGAGAGAGAGAGAGAGAGACACAGAGAGAGACAGAGAGAGAGCGAGCGAGCGCGCGGCAGCCGCGGGGCGAGGGCCTTTGCTGCTCTGCCGGGGCCTGCTGACTGAAAGGAATTTGTGTTTTTGCTTTTTTTCCAAAAAGATCTCCAGCTCCACACATGTTTCCACTTAATACCAGAGACCCCCCCCCTTCCCCTCCCCCTTCCCCTCCCCCTTGGGACGCGCTCTAAATAATTGCAATAAAACAAACCTTTCTCTGCAAACCATTTCCTCCCCGCCCCCTCCCCTCAGCAGCGGCCGTCCTGAGTGGGAGTCCCTGGGACTTCCCAGTGGCCAAGTTGGGGCGCCCAGCCTCTTCGTGGGGACCTTGGGTAAGGCCAGGGAGGCCTGATGTGGCCGTAGGAGCTGCCCCTGCCCACCTGCCCTGGTGTGGGGGTCCCTAGGCCACACCCTGCTCCCCACCCAGCTACCCTGTGCGCCTGTGCCCTGCTGGGGGCCTGGGCTCTCCGAGGGGCCTGAGGATGGAGGCCCCACGTCCCCGAGGAGGGCGGCCTCTGGACAGGCCCCTCATTCCGCGCGGCAGCTCCCAGGCCTGGGGAACGTAGGTGTGTGAGAGCGGCACCCGGGAAGGACGCCTGGCCTCTGGCTCAGCCCTGCTTGGCGGGCTCCCCCGTGGACACCCTGTTGACTTTGCACTTCCCTCCCGGGCCCCGCACCCCCGAACCGACCACCGATCGACCGGCACCGCTGTTGCCTCGTAAGCCATAGCGCATGCGCGCTCTCAGGATAAACAGGCCCTGCCTGGGACCCACACGCCTCTGTCTTTTCTGAGCCTCCTC